TATTTTTGACAAGATTAATGACCCATGCTCCCTTCCTCTCCATTTCTTTTTTTGGAATTCTGTTGGTATGTAGTTACTATATTTTATTAAAGGAAATTAGCCTTATCTCTTATTATATTTTATTAAAGAAAATTATTATATTATTCCTTTATATTTTTATTAAAGGATTTTATTATTATTAAAGGAAATTAGCCTTATCTCTTATTATATTTTTTATGACCTTCAAAGTAGTGTCTCTGCTTAAAAGTGTACCCTGGCCGGGCGTGGTGGCTCACACCTGTAATTCCAGCACTTTGGGAGGCCGAGGCGGGTGGATCACGAGGTCAGGAGATCGAGACCATCCTGGCTAACACGGTGAAACCCCGTCTGTACTAAAAATACAAAAAATTAGCAGGGCATAGTGGTGGGCGCCTGTAGTCCCAGCTACTCAGGAGGCTCAGGCAGGAGAATGGCATGAACCCGGGAGACGGAGCTTGCGGTGAGCTGAGATCGCACCGCTGCACTCCAGCCTGGGCGACAGAGCAAGACTCCGTCTCAAAAAAAAAAAAAGTATACCCTGAGGCACACATCAAGCGACATGTAGAGTTCATAAATTCTGGCCAAATGGTCATACCTCAAACCTCATCAGCAGTAAGGCTCTTTACTTGCACTGACAAATATGAACGCTGGGGAATTTGGAAATGATATATAATATATAATATTATATATATAATAGATATATAATATATAATATATATAATACATATATAATATTATATATGTAATAGATATACAATATATAATATATAATAGATATATAATATTATATATAATAGATATATAATATTATATATAATAGATATATAATATATAACTTTCCATGTGATTTTCCTCTTAATTTTTTTCTAGCTGATCCATATGAATTCCTCTTATTAAGAAAAATAAAGCATCCAGGATTCAATGAAGAACTGACTATCACCTTGTTAATCATTCAGAAACATGTTGCAGGCTTAAGCCATTTTTGATATAGATACTGAAACAATTACTTGCTAAGAGCAAACTTGAAGGTATGGATAAGGCCCTGAGTCATCTTCCTGAGCTGAATGATAGTTAAGCTGAATGTACGTATAAAATATGATTTTCTAACCACTTGAAAATTTATTATGTCTATCTACATATCCCCAGTTCAATAACTATAATTTCTCTGCTGTGCAATCAAATACTAGAACTTCTTCCTTCGAACGCTATATCCCTAATTCAATAACAAGTAAACTGAAGCTCAGCATGGTCTAGGAACTTTGTTACGTTAACACAGCAAGTGAGTGTTGCAGCCTGGATCCAAAAATCAGGCCTGGTAGACCTCAAAGTCCAGATTATTGACCTTTCTACCATAATGTATGGAGGTAAGTTTGTGAATTTATTCAAAAATCAGGCCTGGTCAACCTCAAAGTCCAAATTATTAACCTTTCTACCATAATGTATGGAGCTAAGTTTGTGAATTTTCATAGTTTTAGGATTTGAAGATAAAAGAGGTGAAAATTTGGAAATGGTTTCTGGACTTTGAATTTTGGCAAACAGCTATGTGATAAGTCCACCCTGCAGACCCACAACTTTTGGAAATAACTCTACTGTGACCTTCAGTAGCAGAAGCTGCTCCTGGGGTGGTAGAACACAAGGAAAACACACACTAGTAAAAATTTCATGTGCCTTCTTTGTTCTGTACATGTGTTTCTCTTGATTAGTATATGGTAGTATCCTCAAATCATAGTAACAAGTATACTTTTTCCAGTGAATTGCATGTGTATATTATTGTATAGTATAAAAGGCAATATTTCCATTTATTATCATCTGTGCTTTTCAAAGAAACTCTGTGAGTCCAAAAGGGCGATAATAGAAGCAACTGCCCTTTCTCTCCCCCGTTAAATGCAACCCAATGTCAAAGTCCGTAGCATCCCCAAATGAGTGTGTTAAAGGTGAGAAATTCCCAGAGTCAAACTCAGTAGCATCCTTGAATGAGTGTATTAAAGGTGATAAATTTATTTTATTTATGTTCTTTTTAACCTGTGTTCTCAGAAACAGAGACTACTGTATTTCATCCTACCTTAGTCTTGCTTAGCAGTTTCTCTTCTCCTTTGAGGCTCTTTTATTTTTAAATCATTGTTCATATCTTCTAATTTCCCCTTTCTCCCATTCTTTCCATATTTTTAATCTTTTTTTAACTTTATCTCTGTTCTGCTTTTTCTGTATTTCAAATTGATCCATAGACTTTAGAAAAATGAGTTGAATGCTGGCTGTAGGCTGTCTTATCCCCAGCAAGAAACATGTTGTAAAGTCTTAGTACCTTCCCACTGGAAGATCATTAGTCATGGCTACTATGTTTTTAAATGAGAATTGTTTTAATTATGCATTTTAAAATTATTGGAAAACATGAGGGAGAGGAATGAACCATAAGTAATAAAGATTATTGACTTGAAGTTAAGACCTTACTATGATCTGGGATTATTAGTCTTACTTGTCAATCAAGAACTATCCACTTTCTATTTGTTTGTGGGTATCTAATATGGTTATATACACAGAAGTAATGATAATTGATATGAAAAGGTCTCCTCCTGTTATATCAATTTAGGTATTTTTCACACATTGTGTACCTCATTCTTCTCCTATTCAATTTTCACTAATTCCTAAAGGGTCAGGTCAATGTCCTTGGCATAACCTCCTCCACCTGTTCTTAATGGCAATTGTATCTTCTGCCCTCCAATATCTATAACACTTTTTTCTTTAAAACTCTTTGAATGTTTATCTTAATACTCATTTGATATATATTGTATACCACATATGATTGTTTGTTATATGTACAATACATGTTTTTTCAACTTTTTTTGGTTCTTTCCATTTACAGGAATTAGAGAAAGAACTAATCAGTGTGAAGGAGAATTGTCAGTAAAATTACAAGAAAAGATTGAGATCATAATTGACCTTTGAGGATAATAAAATTTAAAGACCAAAAGGATGGACTTCACAGAAACATGACCTTAGGTTGTTTTTGCAGTTGTAGTAACTGGTTATATGACCAACAAAATATGAAGAATGGGTAAACAAATTCTGATAGTAATGATCAGTCACTTTGCAAATATAAAGTTACTATTTACTACTGTATTGTACAGGTTCAATAATCTTTGTGTACACATTTTATGTATTTATTGTCAGGCTGCTATATAATTCAGTATTTATAATAGATACTATGTATAGCAATCTATGGTTAGTTTTGGTCTTAACCAGGAAAAATCACTCTTTTGAGTTTTGCTGTTTTTACCAGATTATTTTTACTGGATGATTGCTCATATTATTTGATTATTATTGCAATTTGTCTTTCTGGAATAGGAAGCAAGAGGCCTGAATTCTGGTTCCTATTCTATCAATTGTGTGAATTCTGGAAACTCAGTTTACTTTTCTGGGCCTCATGGTTTTCATCTGAATGATGACCAACTTGGATAAAATGGTCTTTATATAATTCCATAGGCATTTCCCTTCCCAAGGGCTTGAGTCTTTTTCAACAATTATAGAGTTTTCCGGTCCCTCTTCCCAGTGCCTCAGCACCTTGCTATTCATGTTCATCTGATCAGTTGTTTGCATGCTGACTTACATTACCCTGATGGGCAGTACCTGTGGCTGTTTCTGCTCCCTCACCCAGTCCATAGGCTTCTGGTTGTAAAAAGTGTGCATCTTGAGACTGTGGACAGTTAGCTCCAGAGGTGACAGTATAATCACTTCACGTAGAAGAGGATAGAGAGAGACTCATGCCAGTGGTGGTGAGCAAGTATTAGAGATATGATGTGTGCCTCTGTGAGTTTTGGGGTCTAAGATAAATTATGGCACTAGGAAGATGGTCCTTTGTGTCAGAAGAACTGGAGTTGTTGGTGCAAAAAAGTATGATGTCAGCATAGCAGTTTTATTTGTACCTCAGCAACTTCTAAAATAATCTCTATTAAGTGTTTTCAGGAACTACTTTCTACTATAGGAAAATGATTGAGGTGAGTATCCATCTGGACACAGAGAAATATAACACTGTTTTCTGCTCACCCTCCACTTCACATATAAATACAATATGTGTTAAAGGACTAAATTTCTAGTGTCACAGTTTGTACTTTATAGTTTGAAGTCAATAAGAAAGCTCATATACCTTCCTAAAAGTCACTTGTTAATGTTTGATATTAATCTAATTTTATCATAAATTAAAAGTATAAAACTACAAATTTCTTAAAGATAAAATATCCGAATGGATTCAGTCAAATTAAGCATGATAATATCAAATATCAGAATAGGTTACCATGCAGGAGGTACTGAGTACTTAAAAGGGTGGGGAATGCAATGAACATAAAAGCTGGTACCAAGGGGAGGAGGAGACAGTGATGAATTAAAACATTATCTTAACTAATCCAAGTGCTGGTCTTCAATACTTTCATGTGTATAGACAAAGAGAAACTGCAGAGATTTCTCACAACCTCTGTGTCCATTTTATGCATGTATCTTAGCAGAAACACTGGTGAAATCCCTCCAAAACATATTTATTAGGCATGGAAAAAGCCTTACATGACAGGTGGCATAGGCTCCTTATGAAATCATTGCAGGATGGGAAGCCATTTAGGGCTTCATAATTGTGAAAGATTGTATAGAAACTGAGGCACTTAAATAGCAGTAAGCATGAGAAAATGTGGTAGATAATGGTGGTGATTCTATTTCTTGTGAAAGTCCACTTACTCTAGTCTGCTACAGTTGTGGGCTTTCCGATTTCACATACCCCAGTCTCTATATTCTCTCAATCCACAGCCTACCTCAACTAAGTCCGTCCCAGGCACCTCTTACTGCAGTGATAATCCATCTGTTAATCATGTTTTCCTCTTATGTCTACTTTCTGTCAGAGAATTGTGGGTGCAAACTGGGAAGGGAAGGAAATTATAAGAATATGTATAAGTACAAATGGAATATGTTGGAAATGAGGAATAGTTAATATCACAGGTCATTTAAACACCTGATGAATTTCATGGATAGTCAGGAATCTTGTTCTTACCTAATCTGTTAATTTTAGATCAGACATTACACTGAAAGTATTGATGATGGGTTTAAATCAGGTTGCAGCTCACATGTTGTGATAATATTATGTTGATTTTTTGTTTTTAATATGTGAGGAACAGAATAACTGTATACTATTTATTCATAGTGACATTGCAATATTGATTTTAGTACATATTATTATCTTCATAATCACAATTTCCTCCCCATTTTCTTAGTTCTCATAATTTTAGCCACAGCCCAGTTGGCTGGACCAATGGATGGAGAGAATCACTCAGTGGTATCTGAGTTTTTGTTTCTGGGACTCACTCATTCATGGGAGATCCAGCTCCTCCTCCTAGTGTTTTCCTCTGTGCTCTATGTGGCAAGCATTACTGGAAACATCCTCATTGTGTTTTCTGTGACCACTGACCCTCACTTACACTCCCCCATGTACTTTCTACTGGCCAGTCTCTCCTTCATTGACTTAGGAGCCTGCTCTGTCACTTCTCCCAAGATGATTTATGACCTGTTCAGAAAGCGCAAAGTCATCTCCTTTGGAGGCTGCATCGCTCAAATCTTCTTCATCCACGTCGTTGGTGGTGTGGAGATGGTGCTGCTCATAGCCATGGCCTTTGACAGATATGTGGCCCTATGTAAGCCCCTCCACTATCTGACCATTATGAGCCCAAGAATGTGCCTTTCATTTCTGGCTGTTGCCTGGACCCTTGGTGTCAGTCACTCCCTGTTCCAACTGGCATTTCTTGTTAATTTAGCCTTCTGTGGCCCTAATGTGTTGGACAGCTTCTACTGTGACCTTCCTCGGCTTCTCAGACTAGCCTGTACCGACACCTACAGATTGCAGTTCATGGTCACTGTTAACAGTGGGTTTATCTGTGTGGGTACTTTCTTCATACTTCTAATCTCCTACGTCTTCATCCTGTTTACTGTTTGGAAACATTCCTCAGGTGGTTCATCCAAGGCCCTTTCCACTCTTTCAGCTCACAGCACAGTGGTCCTTTTGTTCTTTGGTCCACCCATGTTTGTGTATACACGGCCACACCCTAATTCACAGATGGACAAGTTTCTGGCTATTTTTGATGCAGTTCTCACTCCTTTTCTGAATCCAGTTGTCTATACATTCAGGAATAAGGAGATGAAGGCAGCAATAAAGAGAGTATGCAAACAGCTAGTGATTTACAAGAGGATCTCATAAATGATATAATAAGCCCTTCTCATTAAACATGATATGGCTTTATGTTTCTTTCTTTGATATTTTAGATTCAGGAACTATGAGACATTATGTATTGATTTGAATGTTATTAGACCTGTAACATAATTCTTATCTGATGAATATATGATGAATATATTCCTTGTTCAAAATGAGTCATAAATTCAACACATCTCTACATCTATATTATGCCCATTTAATTTCTTTCAGCAATGTTTTGTAGTTTTTGGTGAACAGGTACTTTATGCATATGTACTTTATATTTATCTCTAAGTTTTATATTTCTGATGCCCTTTTAAGTGACATTTTTATTTCAATTTACAATTGTTTATTCTTAGCTTATGGGCACATAATAGATCTTTGTTTGACATTATATCCTGTAAACTTGCAAAACTTATAAGTTCCATCAGTTTTTTATAGGTTATGTAGGATTTTCTTTATAGATGATTATGTTGTCAGTGAATAAAGACATTTGCTTTTAAAATTCTAGTATGAATTCACTATATTCATTTTGTTGAATGCTGAGTAGAATTAGTTAGAGTAGACATCTTTGACTTGTTCCTGTTATGAAATATATTAAATATTTCATCATTAAGTATAATGTTAGCTATAATTTTTTTCATAGGTACTCTTTAACAGGCTGAGAAAGTTTTCTGTATTCACAGTTTGCTGAAAATTTCTTTTATCTTTAGTCAGGAATGGATCTTGGATTTTGTAAAGCTTTTTCGTTTCAGAATCAGGGTAATGCTGGCCCTTTAGAATGAGTTGGGAAGCATCTGCTCTTCTTAAATTTTCTGCCATAATTTTGTAGAATTCATATAATTTTTTTCTTTAAAAAGGGAAGTACTTAAGTATTTTTTCCCATAAGTTACCCATAAGTAAATCTAAAGGAAAGTGGGAAACTTTGATACGCATTGGTTGCCCCCTGGTGGAGATTTCTGGGTTCTTGATTATTTTAACACTGGAGATAGAATCTGGTGGAATGACGTCAATGCTACCGTGATTAAGAGGTGTGTAGGAAATGCTTCATGTAAAAGAGAAAATAGTCTTTATGAGAATCTGCCTGGTGGAAAGGAGTTGGTGCAACAATAACAATATAAATTAGTGAAAAATTTTAAATTGACAAATAATAATTGTATCTATTTATGGGGTACAATGTAATGTTTTGATACATGTTTAAATTGTGGAAAGATTAGGTCTATCTTATTGACATACATATCTTTTTTGTGGTGAAAACATTTAAAATCTACTCTGTTAGTCATTTTGAAACATACAATACCTTGTTATTTATTACAGTCACCATTCTGTGCAATAGTTCACTGAAACTTTGTCTAACTGAAACTTTGAACCCTTTTATCAACATCTACCTTTTCCATGTCTACCCCCAACTACTAGCCTCTGATAATCACCATTCCATTCTCTACTTCTATGAATTCAACTTTTTTAGATTCCACATATCAGTGAGATCATGTGATATTTGTCTTTTCGTGCCTGGCTTATTTCACTTAGCGTGATATCTTCTGGGTTAATTCATGTTGTCACATATATCAGGTTTTCCTTCCTATTAAGGCTGAGTAGTATTCCATTGTATATATACACTACATTTTCTTCATCCATTTGTCAGTTGATAGACACCTGTGTTGATTTCATATTTGGGTATTGTGAATAATGCTGCAATGAACATGAGCCTGGAGATATCTCTTCAGCATATTGACTTAAATTCCTTTGGATATATACAAGGAAGTGGGATTGCTGGATCATATAGTAATTCTAGTTTTAGTTTTTTGAGTAACTTTTATCTATTTTTCATAATAGTATTAAT